GGGGTAGGGGTACTCTTCCCTCCCTTAATTTGAGCACCCCCTTTTAGTCCATATAGGAGTTCCACTAGAATACTTTTTTTTTTTTTTTTTTTGAGACAGAGTTTTGCTCTTGTTACTCAGGCTGGAGTGCGATGGCACGATCTTGGCTCACCACAACCTCTGCCTCCCGGGTTCAAGCGATTCTCCTGAGTAGCTGGGATTACAGGCATGCGCCACCACGGCCAGCCAATTTTGTATTTTTAGTAGAGATGGGGTTTCTCCATGTTGGTCAGGCTGGTCTCGAACTCCCAACCTCAGGTGATCCTCCCAAAGTGCTGGGATTACAGGTGTGAGCCACCGTGCCCGGCCTTAGAATACTTTACTTACAGACAAAATTCCATACCTTTAACAATGTTTGAAAGCCTCCGGGTTAGTCTATCCGGACCCATTGGGATTCTACATGGCAGAAGATTAAGTCTGTCTGGACAGTGTCTCATGCCTGTAATCTCAACATTTCAGGAGGCCAAGGTAGGAGGATCACTTGAGCTCACGAGTTCAAGACCAGCCTGGGCAACACAGTGAGACCTTGTTTCTACTAAAAATTTAAAAAGTAGTGGGTGCACACCTGTAGTCCCAGCTACTAGGGAGGCTGAGATGGGAGGGTCGCTGGAACCCAGGAGGTGGAAGCTGCAGGGACTGTGCCACTGCACTCATCCTGGGCAATAGAGCAAGGCCCTGTCTCTCAAAAAAAAAAAAAGAAAAGAAAAGAAAAGTCTGGGTTGAGCCCTGGCACCTCCCTTCCTACCTTCACTGATTCTCTGAACCTTCCTGTCCTCGCCTGTAAAGTAGATTGTATGAGGACTCCATGAGGTCATCCACTTCAAGTCCTTGGCATAGGATAATTACTCAAAAGGTGATGACAATGGCGCAGGGAGGGATGGTGACTTGCCTGGAGATGCACAGCACCGTCTCTCCCATACTCGGTCATTCACACCATCATTGATTCACCAGGCACCCACTCCGTGTCCAGCAGGACTCTGGGGACCCCAAATGGACACTACCATGGAAGCTGACCTGGGTGCCACTGGCCACAGGCCCCGCACAGAGCTTGATGATGAGGACTCCTACCCCCAAGGTGGCTGGGACACGGTCTTCCTGGTGGCCCTGCTGCTCCTTGGGCTGCCAGCCAATGGGTTGATGGCGTGGCTGGCCGGCTCCCAGGCCCGGCATGGAGCTGGCACGCGTCTGGCGCTGCTCCTGCTCAGCCTGGCCCTCTCTGACTTCTTGTTCCTGGCAGCAGCGGCCTTCCAGATCCTAGAGATCCGGCATGGGGGACACTGGCCGCTGGGGACAGCTGCCTGCCGCTTCTACTACTTCCTATGGGGCGTGTCCTACTCCTCCGGCCTCTTCCTGCTGGCCGCCCTCAGCCTCGACCGCTGCCTGCTGGCGCTGTGCCCACACTGGTACCCTGGGCACCGCCCAGTCCGCCTGCCCCTCTGGGTCTGCGCCGGTGTCTGGGTGCTGGCCACACTCTTCAGCGTGCCCTGGCTGGTCTTCCCCGAGGCTGCCGTCTGGTGGTACGACCTGGTCATCTGCCTGGACTTCTGGGACAGCGAGGAGCTGTCGCTGAGGATGCTGGAGGTCCTGGGGGGCTTCCTGCCTTTCCTCCTGCTGCTCGTCTGCCACGTGCTCACCCAGGCCACAGCCTGTCGCACCTGCCACCGCCAACAGCAGCCCGCAGCCTGCCGGGGCTTCGCCCGTGTGGCCAGGACCATTCTGTCAGCCTATGTGGTCCTGAGGCTGCCCTACCAGCTGGCCCAGCTGCTCTACCTGGCCTTCCTGTGGGACGTCTACTCTGGCTACCTGCTCTGGGAGGCCCTGGTCTACTCCGACTACCTGATCCTACTCAACAGCTGCCTCAGCCCCTTCCTCTGCCTCATGGCCAGTGCCGACCTCCGGACCCTGCTGCGCTCCGTGCTCTCGTCCTTCGCGGCAGCTCTCTGCGAGGAGCGGCCGGGCAGCTTCACGCCCACTGAGCCACAGACCCAGCTAGATTCTGAGGGTCCAACTCTGCCAGAGCCGATGGCAGAGGCCCAGTCACAGATGGATCCTGTGGCCCAGCCTCAGGTGAACCCCACACTCCAGCCACGATCGGATCCCACAGCTCAGCCACAGCTGAACCCTACGGCCCAGCCACAGTCGGATCCCACAGCCCAGCCACAGCTGAACCTCATGGCCCAGCCACAGTCAGATTCTGTGGCCCAGCCACAGGCAGACACTAACGTCCAGACCCCTGCACCTGCTGCCAGTTCTGTGCCCAGTCCCTGTGATGAAGCTTCCCCAACCCCATCCTCGCATCCTACCCCAGGGGCCCTTGAGGACCCAGCCACACCTCCTGCCTCTGAAGGAGAAAGCCCCAGCAGCACCCCGCCAGAGGCGGCCCCGGGCGCAGGCCCCACGTGAGGGTCCAGGAACACGCAGGCCCACCAGAGCAGTGAAAGAGCCC